GGCCTGGATAGTGGGGCCCTGGCCACCTCGGTGTGCCCCTTCGTCTCCGGGGTCTCCAGGGGCCTGCTGCTGTCCACTGGGCTCTCAGGACCCAGCTGCATGATGCCACCTAAACTGCAGGGCCCTCCAAGTCCCCAGCACCAGCGGGGCAGCACCGGTAGGGCCTGGACCTCTTTGAGAATATGTTGAAAAGCTGACATCAACCTCGACGCTGTGGATGTTGGGCCTGATCATTCTTTGGGGTGGGTCTGTCCTGGGCACTGCAGGGTGCTAAGCAGCCTCCACCCAGTCCCCAGTGGTGACACCCAAAACTGTGTCCAGACATTGACAGGTGTCTCCAGGAGGGAGACTCGCCTCCATCTGAGAAGCAGAACCAGCCTGACAGTCCACCTCCCGGCTGAAAAGTGCTTGCATGTGCGATTTGCCTTCCGCCTGGGAGTCTGGGGGCACTGGGATGCCATCCTTGCCCCACCCTGGCTTTCAGAGCTCTCTCCTCTCCTCCTCGTGTGCCCATGAGTCCGGCTCACAGGAACGTGGGTCTCACATCAGGTCCTGAGGGAGCAGGTGTGTTTCTGGGCCTGAGGCTGCTCCTTGGTAGTGAGGGTGTCCCCACGAGCCGTGTCTGTGGCGCCTGCAGCTGCCTGCATGTCCATCTGTGTCCACATCTGCCTTTGAGCCTCATCTTCCTGGCCCCACGGTTTTCTCATGCTGTGACCCAAAAGCCAAGCATTCCAGGGTGTTCTGCTGAAATTGAGTTGTGAGCGTGTCTCTCTCCTCGCTCCAGTCTGAAGGAGAAGCGTGGTCGGTAGATAGACGTCTCAGACCTTCGTGTTTTCTTCACGTCTGTCTGTTGGCAGGTCCTTACACTATTGTGGTTGCTTTAGCAACTTAGCTGTTGTCGACTTAATGTGTTTCATGACGTTCTGCAGCAAGGAAGAAGGTCCGAGTTTCCACTCTCAATCAGGCACCTTCGTTCCCCTCCCCCCTCACTTGACTTCCTGTGGGGTGTGTGGTGTCTGCACTTATAGATGAGAATGCTGAGGCCTCAGGAGGGCAAGGGACTCGCCCACGGTCACGGAACCCTAAGTCAGGGGTGGAGAAGGACCCCCTGACGCCAGCCCACCTCCCCTGCCCCTCAGCAGGCCTGGCTCCAGCACAGAGAAGAGCCATTGTTGCTGCTCTGGGGGCCCTAGGAGCCTGGGATGTATCCTGCCTTTGTTTCTAGAGCCTTTGTTTGTTGTATTTCCTCTGTCTCCAGACATCGCAGGCCGGTGGGACCCGGCGCCTGTGCACGCTCACGTAGCGGGGCCTGTTCGGGTCCCTCGTGGGTCCCTTCAGTTCGAGCTCTGTCCTTGCCTCAGCGGCCCGTCACCCATAGGGTGGCAGAGATGGGCCGGGGGAGGGAGTGGGCAGCAGTGCGGACCGAGTCCTGGCGCATGGGGTTTCCCTGGTGCTGGAGCCGGGCGTTTCGGGGGTGTGGGCGGGGCTGGGGTCATATCCCCTGCATGCCCCGCATGCCATGGCTGTACTCACATGGCAAGAGGTGGTGATCGCCAGCTCAGGGAAGGTGGGGGTTCCTTCATCCTGTGGAGAGGGGGCTGAATTGGGGTCCCCTGAGCTGTAGGGTGCAGTGCCTGACAGGCCGTGGGGAGGGCCGAGGGGATGGGGACTGACAGGCCCCGGGCCCATGCCGCCCCCTGGCACGGGTGGATGCCCCGCCTCCCGGGGGTGCCCAGCTGGACTGTGGCACCCCCAAAGGACCCCACATGTCACTGTTCCCCCGCAGGGCTTCCCACGGCACGACATGGAGACCTGTGGTTGCGAGGCTCCCTGGGGCTCGGCTTGGACCGCGATGGGGCTGGGCCCTGGCCTCCTAACGGGGCTGCTGTCTGGGGCGGTAGCTGGGGGGGCGCTCTCCCCCCTGCCCGCGACTCGGAGCACCCCCACCCCTCCCCTGCCGGGCCAGGCCGGGCGGCGTTGTTGGCGGGGGCCCCGGTGGAGGCCCGGCCTGGGCGGCGCCCGCCATGAATGGGCTGTCGCTGAGTGAGCTCTGCTGCCTCTTCTGCTGCCCGCCCTGCCCCGGCCGCATCGCTGCCAAGCTCGCCTTCCTGCCGCCGGAGGCCACCTACTCCCTGGTGCCTGAGCCCGAGCCGGGGCCTGGTGGGGCCGGGGCCGCCCCCTTGGGGACCCTGAGAGCCTCCTCGGGCGCACCCGGGCGCTGGAAGCTGCACCTGACGGAGCGTGCCGACTTCCAGTACAGCCAGCGCGAGCTGGACACCATCGAGGTCTTCCCCACCAAGAGCGCCCGCGGCAACCGCGTCTCCTGCATGTATGTTCGCTGCGTGCCTGGTGCCAGGTGAGCAGCTGTGGCCGCGCCTGGGCTGGGTCGGCCTCGTCCCTCTGGCAATTTTCTCTCGCAGACAAGGACACCAGGCTCAGGGAGGCCATCCCCAGCTGGCATGGGTGGGCAGGCTGGGCGACTCCAACAACCCAGCGCCTGGTGGTTGCCTGCTGGGCAAGAGCTGGGGCACAGGGGCTGCCCTGGCCTGCGGGTACATCCACCTTCTCGCCAGGTGGGGTTCTGACCAGATCTGAGTCCAGAGGGGGATGTGAACGGCCCTTCTCGGCCTGTCCCAGGTACACGGTCCTCTTCTCGCACGGCAATGCCGTGGACCTGGGCCAGATGAGCAGCTTCTACATTGGCCTGGGCTCCCGCCTCCACTGCAACATCTTCTCCTACGACTACTCCGGCTACGGTGCCAGCTCGGGCAGGCCTTCCGAGAGGAACCTCTATGCCGACATCGACGCCGCCTGGCAGGCCCTGCGCACCAGGTGAGGGCGACCCTGGGGGCAGCTCAGCCTGGGGCCGCGGCTGACCCTGCTCCGGCGCCGCCAGGTACGGCATCAGCCCGGACAGCATCATCCTGTACGGGCAGAGCATCGGCACGGTGCCCACCGTGGACCTGGCCTCGCGCTACGAGTGTGCCGCGGTGGTGCTGCACTCGCCGCTCACCTCGGGCATGCGCGTCGCCTTCCCCGACACCAAGAAGACCTACTGCTTCGACGCCTTCCCTAAGTGAGCGGCCCGGGCGGGGACGGGGGCGGGGCGAAGTCTCACCGGCTCCACGACCCTCCCGCAGCATCGAGAAGGTGTCCAAGATCACGTCTCCCGTGCTCATCATCCACGGCACGGAGGACGAGGTGATCGACTTCTCGCACGGGCTGGCGCTCTACGAGCGCTGCCCCAAGGCGGTGGAGCCGCTGTGGGTGGAGGGCGCCGGGCACAACGACATCGAGCTCTACAGCCAGTACCTGGAGCGCCTGCGTCGCTTCATCTCCCAGGAGCTGCCCAGCCAGCGCGCCTAGCGGCGGCCCCAACCGGCCGGACCTCAGCAATAAGGCGGCCCCCGGACCTCACCCCGCGCCGGCCCCCACCCAGGGGCTGCATGTGGACCCCCCGGGCGGCCCAGGGGACCCCGCCCCGACCCAGGGGCTGTGGACGATGTACAGGCAACAGAGCTACGCACTCCTTTCCTTTTGGAAGCAAGAAGAAAATACGTGAAAACGGAAATTAAAGATTTAAAATTTTAGGGCTGCTCTCCTTCCTTTCATGGCTCTGCTCACTCTCTCGAGCGCTCAGCGAGCTCGAAAGGGGGCCGGGGTTCCCAGGTTTCGTCCCTGAGTCCCTAGGAGAGATCGGCACGGACCCCCTTATAGGTTTTACTCTGCGGAAGTGGGGTGGGTCTCTGTCTAGTCCGGGGAGCCCTTAGGGAGCTGGTTGCCTGGGC